TCAATGGAAGTGGCACCAGATGCAGGTGGAGAAAAGGGTTCAGGGTCCAGAATCCAGCGTGGGGAGAGAAGAGGGAGGCAGAGTTTGGGAAGGATCTCTGCTGTGGGAGTGGTAAGAACTGGGAGGAGCCAGACAAACAGCATTAGAACAACTGGGTGTGGGGGGCAAAGGCCTCCCACAAGAGGGAAAATAGGGAAGAGATTAATTCCTGCTAATGCATTTAATTATATTCAGTGAAGTCTTAGGGACTTCCCTCCACAAGTTCCCTTTAGGTCGGATTATCTACCCCTTGGCAGTGGGGATGCTTGTTGGATAGACCCCAGAACGGCTGCAAGTGAATCAACCTGTGAGTGTCAATAGAGAACCAAGGCCAAGGCTAAAGCAATGGTAATACATGAATACTGAGTACTAACTACAGGCCAGGCACAGTTCTAAGCAGTTAACTTATATTAACTCATTTATCTTAACCACCATATAAAGCAGGTACTCTTACACTCATTTTACAGACGAAATAGAAGCACAGAGAAGTTAGGTAACTTGCCCAGTATCAGTCAGGAAGTAGGTGAAATCTGGATTTGAACCCAGACATTCTGGCTAGAGTTAAAGCTCTTAACCACCAAATACAGAAATGTGGGAAGGGGAGCCAGAATTGCAGGGCACAGCCTCCTACCTACGCCGGCCGGAAGAAAACAGACGACCAAGTGAGATTGCAGGGGCAGGACTTCTGCTTAAAATGAATCCTGGGACAATGATAACAGCTACCTTTCACTGGGCCCTCACTTCGTGCCAGGCACTGTGTAAAGGGACTTTACGTTTAATCTTCACAGTAACCCCTTTGAGTGAGGTACTGTCATTACCCCATCTTACTGATGAGGAAGCTGACGCACGGAACTGGCCCAAGACCCAGGGTCGGCTCAGGCCAGCCCTACCGCGGTGTGGTGGCTGCCCACGTGGCGCCCAGGAAGAGAAAAAAATGGCGAGGCGGGGTCGGCAGGCGGAGGCGGGGCCAGGCGGGGGCGGGGCCAAGGGCCGCAGAGCCTGGCGCGGAGCCGGCGAGATTTTGGTGGGGTCTCACCTGTTGCGTGACTCCCCCACAGTCCGGCCGCGGGAGTCCGACCCTGAATGCCCAGGGAGTGTTGAGAGAAATCTGGACGAGTTTCGGGTCCCGCTCCCTTGGGAGCACGTGGCCTACCAGCCTCTCGATTGCAGGGTTGGGTGGTCGCGACACCGGGGTCGCCTTGAGGCCAGTCCGGCTGCCGAGGTCTGCGGGAGTCCACCTCCGGCCAGCTGGCAATTTTGAAAGACTGCCTTACTTTCCCCATCTCAGTGCCAGGGCAGGGGCCCTTGGAGTGACTTGGCTGGGGTCTGTGGCCCGATCCCCCTGCCGTCCCTCAGGACCCGGGCTTTCTGCTGTACAGACTTCTCGTGGGCAGCCTCCCCTCGGAACTCGGGCATCATGGCCTCAGGTGAGTGTGTGTACGTGTGTTGGAGGGAGGGTTTTCTACCCACCCCCTCCCCGCCCCCCGCCAGGCCCAGCCACCATCAGTCACGTCACTCCTGGGACTGAGGAGGCAGGGGAGGGATAAGGGGCAGAGATGGAGGCCCCACTCCCCGAGGTTGCCTAGACAACATGAGAAATCGTGGCCAGGGCCTCTTCCGCCTGCGGAGCCGCTGCTTCCTGCATCAGTCACTCCCGCTGGGGGCGGGGCGGAGGAAGGGGTTGGATGTGGCAGAGCCAGGCCCCAGCCGGTGCCGCTCAGACTCCCCCGCTGTCGCCGCCGTGGTCCCAGCCATGGCATCCTATCCATCTGGCTCTGGCAAGCCCAAGGCCAAATATCCCTTTAAGAAGCGGGCCAGCCTGCAGGCCTCCACTGCAGCTCCAGGTGAGTGTGTGCTTCCTGGCCTCAGGATAGATACCCTTTGACCCTGGCATCACTGTCTCTGCAGAGGCTCGGGGTGGTCTGGGGGCCCCTCCGCTGCAGTCTGCCCGATCCCTGCCGGGCCCCGCCCCCTGCCTCAAGCACTTCCCGCTCGACCTGCGCACGTCTATGGATGGCAAATGCAAGGAGATCGCCGAGGTATCACCTGGCACCACCCGCACCCTCACCCCCAGCCATGCTGACCTTCCTTCCCTCCCCCCAGGAGCTGTTCACCCGCTCACTGGCTGAGAGCGAGCTCCGTAGTGCCCCGTATGAGTTCCCCGAGGAGAGCCCCATTGAACAGCTGGAGGAGCGGCGGCAGCGGCTGGAGCGGCAGATCAGCCAGGATGTCAAGTGAGCCCGGCAGGCAGCTGCTTAGTCTCCCTTCTGCCTGACTTCTCACCCCTCTTGCCTCTAGGCTGGAGCCAGACATCCTGCTTCGGGCCAAGCAAGATTTCCTGAAGACGGACAGTGACTCGGACCTACAGTGAGGAGGGCAGAGGGGCACAGGGGATGCGGCTAAACCCCTCCCTTGAATGCACCCCCTGCAGGCTCTACAAGGAACAGGGTGAGGGGCAGGGTGACCGGAGCCTGCGGGAGCGTGATGTGCTGGAACGGGAGTTTCAGCGGGTCACCATCTCTGGGGAGGAGAAGTGTGGGGTAAGTATGGGGTGTATGTTGGGTGAGTCGCCTGAGGAGAGTGATCGCATATCCTCATCTCCAGGTGCCGTTCACAGACCTGCTGGATGCAGCCAAGAGTGTGGTGCGGGCGCTCTTCATCCGGGAGAAGTACATGGCCCTGTCCCTGCAGAGCTTCTGCCCCACCACCCGCCGCTACCTGCAGCAGCTGGCTGAAAAGCCTCTGGAGACCCGGACCTATGAACAGGGCCCCGACACCCCTGTGTCTGCTGGTGGGACTCCCCATCTCTGCCCCATGCCATGTCTGCTCTGACTTTACCCTCCTCACCCCTGCAGATGCCCCGGTGCACCCCCCTGCGCTGGAGCAGCACCCGTATGAGCACTGTGAGCCAAGCACCATGCCTGGGGACCTGGGCTTGGGTCTGCGCATGGTGCGGGGTGTGGTGCACGTCTACACCCGCAGGGAACCCGACGAGCAGTAAGAGGGGTGTGGTGCATGTTGGGGGGATGGCTCTCCTCACCCAAGCTCCCCTCCATGCCAGTTGCTCAGAGGTGGAGCTGCCATACCCTGACCTGCAGGAATTTGTGGCTGACGTCAATGTGCTGATGGCCCTGATTATCAATGGCCCCATGTGAGTCCCCTGCCATCCCAGACACTTAGCTCCTAAGTCCCTGCCTTGTTCTCCTCATGCCCAGAAAGTCATTCTGCTACCGCCGGCTGCAGTACCTGAGCTCCAAGTTCCAGATGCATGTGCTACTCAATGAGATGAAGGAGCTGGCCGCCCAGAAGAAAGTGCCACACCGAGATTTCTACAACATCCGCAAGGTGGGCCCTCACCCCGTGGCCGTCTCCATGTCTGGTGGATCAGCAGTGCCCTGTTCCATTCCAGGTGGACACCCACATCCATGCCTCGTCCTGCATGAACCAGAAGCATCTGCTGCGCTTCATCAAGCGGGCAATGAAGCGGCACCTGGAGGAGATCGTGCACGTGGAGCAGGGCCGTGAACAGACGCTGCGGGAGGTCTTTGAGAGCATGAATCTCACGGCCTACGACCTGAGTGTGGACACGCTGGATGTGCATGCGGTCTGTGCCAGTGGCGTGGGCTGTGGGACTGAACGGGTGACCTGAGCCTTCCCATGTCCCCCAGGACAGGAACACTTTCCATCGCTTTGACAAGTTTAATGCCAAATACAACCCTATTGGGGAGTCCGTCCTCCGAGAGATCTTCATCAAGACGGACAACAGGGTATCTGGGAAGTACTTTGCTCACATCATCAAGGTAAGGAGGCAGCCTTCCCTGCCAAGCCTCGACTCATGTCTGACTCAGCTCACCTCATGTCTAGGAGGTGATGTCAGACCTGGAGGAGAGCAAATACCAGAATGCAGAGCTGCGGCTCTCCATTTACGGGCGCTCGAGGGATGAGTGGGACAAGCTGGCGCGCTGGGCCGTCATGCACCGCGTGCACTCCCCCAACGTGCGCTGGCTGGTGCAGGTGCCCCGCCTCTTGTGAGTGTCCCTGGAGTGGGAGGGGAACCTGCTTGCACATACCTGCATGTTGTCTCACCTGCAGTGATGTGTACCGTACCAAGGGCCAGCTGGCCAACTTCCAGGAGATGCTGGAGAACATCTTCCTGCCACTGTTCGAGGCCACTGTGCACCCTGCCAGCCACCCGGAACTGCATCTCTTCTTAGAGCACGTGAGCAGGCAGCGCAGAGCTGGGTATGGGGAGCTCTGGTTCTGACCCCAGGGTTCTGTATTAGGTGGATGGTTTTGACAGCGTGGATGATGAGTCCAAGCCTGAAAACCATGTCTTCAACCTGGAGAGCCCCCTGCCTGAGGCGTGGGTGGAGGAGGACAACCCACCCTATGCCTACTACCTGTACTACACCTTTGCCAACATGGCCATGTTGAACCACCTGCGCAGGTGCCTGCACCACCCTGTGTCTGCTTGCTATGTCAGGAGCTGACACTGTCTTCATGTCCCCCAGGCAGAGGGGCTTCCACACGTTTGTGCTGAGGCCACACTGTGGGGAGGCTGGGCCCATCCACCACCTGGTGTCAGCCTTCATGCTGGCTGAGAACATTTCCCACGGGCTCCTTCTGCGCAAGGTCAGGATCTGCACCCCTAGCCTTCCCTCCCATGACAGGCCCTCCCTCCCTGTTGCCTGCCCAGGCCCCCGTCCTGCAGTACCTGTACTACCTGGCCCAGATCGGCATCGCCATGTCTCCGCTCAGCAACAACAGCCTCTTCCTCAGCTATCACCGGAATCCGCTACCGGAGTACCTGTCCCGCGGCCTCATGGTCTCCCTGTCCACTGATGATCCCTTGCAGTTCCACTTCACCAAGGTCAGAGCCCAGCAGGCAGCCAGGCGGGCGGGCGCACTCGTCTGAGGGAACCTGGCCCGTGCAGGAGCCGCTGATGGAGGAGTACAGCATCGCCACCCAGGTGTGGAAGCTCAGCTCCTGCGATATGTGTGAGCTGGCCCGCAACAGCGTGCTCATGAGCGGCTTCTCGCACAAGGTACTACAGCGCCTGCCTGGACCTTGGCATGGGCAGCCCTGCCCATTACCCCCGCTCCTTGCAGGTAAAGAGCCACTGGCTGGGACCCAACTATACCAAGGAAGGCCCTGAGGGGAATGACATCCGCCGGACCAATGTGCCAGACATCCGCGTGGGCTACCGCTACGAGACCCTGTGCCAGGAGCTGGCGCTCATCACGCAGGCAGTCCAGAGTGAGATGCTGGAGACCATTCCAGAGGAGGCGGGTATCACCATGAGCCCAGGGCCTCAATGAGCCTGGTCCATGAAGTGCCCACCACATCGCAGCACTTTTACCACGTTTTGTCCTCAGACCCCGCCCATGCTGTGTGGTCTCTGCATGTCTCCATTCTTCTCTGTCTCTGTCTTGCATGTCTCCTACCATGTCACTGTCCCTGGGCCACCCAGTGAAAGCAAAGCCTGGGAATCTGCTCATTGTTGTTTGGGCTCAGGTATTGAGCCTGATGGCCCAGGTATTGAGGGCCTCCCCTGCTGGTGGCCCTGTCCTGGGATCCTCAGAAGCCTGACTGTCCTATGGGCTTCTCCAGTGTCCACAGGGGCTTGGGATGGTTGTGGGGGGCTGGCCCCTCTAGCCTTTCCGGTCCTTCCTGGGCAAATCTAAGCCTTGGCCAGGGCCGAAGTTTAGGCCCCTGTCTTGTTCATGTAGCCGAGGGGCAGGCGGGGGACCTCTACACCTCTGCTGTGGGCACGGGGCTGCTGAGGGTCTGTGGAACTCCAGCAGCTCTGCACTGGGTAGAGCTGGGCCTAGAGCTCAGTCACAGGCCTGGGCTTCCTGGCCTGAGTGGGTAGACGCAGGCGGCAGAGGTGCTGGACCACATCTCCGCCAAGTCACTGCCCAGCAGCCTTCTCCGTCCTGTCCCCAGCCCACGTGCTCCTTGGGTGTCAGCTTCCTGTGCCTCTGTGGGAGAGGGCAGCTGCCTTGTGTTATGTCTGGGGCCACAGTTGCTGCAAAGTCCTGGATCTGCCACTCAACCCCGGGAGTGGTGTTCCCAGTGTGGCTCCCAGAGCTTTGACCAGATTGTGATCCCAGCTGGCCCCTATGTTGTGTTCTGGACTGAGGCCTTTGCTGTGAACTGCAGTGTTTCATACGAACCATCTTTCCTAGTGCATGAGAAATAAAGATTATTTAAGTAATGAGGCAGGTGGGGTTTCTGTTGGGAGAGGGA